GAGAAGTGGAAGGTGGGTGACTGGGTGGATGTGTGGGTAGGTTAGTGGCCAGATGGATGGATGAATGGGTGAGTGGATGAATGGTGGATGGGTGGATGCGTGGGTGGGTGGCTGGATGGGTGAGTGGGTGGATGAATGGGTGGATGGATGGGTGAGTTGGTAGATGGGTGGGTGAGTGGGTGGGTGGATGGGTGGATGAGTGAATGGGTGGGTGGATGGATGGTGGATGGGTGGGTGAGAGTGGATGGTTAGGTGAGTGGGTGGATGGATGGGCAGGTGAGTGGGTGAGTGGGCGGATGGTAGATGGGTGGGTGGATGGGTGGGTGAGTGGGTGGATGGGTGGATGGATGGATGGAGGGTGGGTGGGTGGGCGGATGGGCAGGTGAGTGGGCGGGTAGATGGGTGGTGGATGGGTGGGTGAGTGGGTGGATAGATGGATGGATGGGTGGATGGTTAGATGGGTAGGTGAGTAGGTGGATAGGTGGATAGACGGGTGTATGGATGGGTGAGTGGTTGAATGGGTGGATGGTTGGACGGGTGGGTGAGTGGGTGGATGGGTGGATGGATGGTGGATGGGTGGGTGAGTGGGTGGATGGGTGGGTGAGTGGGTGGATGGGTGGGTGAATGGATGAGCGGGTAGTGGGTGATTGGGTGAATGAATGAGTGTCTGGCTGAGTGAGTGAGAGGATGGGTACCTCTGGGAAGGTAAATCCAAGTTGCAGTGTAAGTTGAGCCAGGGGAGGTGGCCACAGTTGGCTCCCTTAGGCCGCCCACCTCGTGGGGTCACCAAGGGGTTACTTCGGGGCAGAAAGGTGCGGCTGTGGGTCGCCCCGCCCGGGTTTCCAGCAGCAGCACCCCAGCCCCCACCCAGCACACAGGCACCCCTCCCGCCCGGGCCCCAGACGCGCTCAGGCCGCCCCCTGAGGGCGCCCGTTCTCAGGTGAGCTCCCGGACTAGCGCGCATGCGCACAGGTGAGTGCCCGCCCCGCCCCCGGGCTTGGCCACCTGCCCAAGAAACTTGTTGGTTGTTGCCCTCAGGTCGCTCCCGGGCGGGGACACGGAACCCGGCCATGGAAGATCCGTCGGGGGCTCGCGAGCCCCGGGCCCGGCCGAGAGAGCGGGACCCGGGACGGCGCCCCCACCCAGACCAAGGCCGCACCCACGATCGACCGCGGGACCGACCCGGGGACCCGCGCAGGAAGCGAAGCAGCGACGGGAACCGGCGAAGGGACGGGGACCGGGACCCGGAGAGAGACCAGGAGAGGGACGGGAACCGCGACCGGAACCGGGACCGGGAGAGGGAGAGAGAGAGGGAAAGAGACCCGGACCGAGGCCCCCGCCGGGACACACACAGGGACGCGGGCCCTCGCGCAGGTGAACACGGAGTTTGGGAAAAACCGCGCCAAAGCCGGACGCGGGACGGAGCCCGGGGACTGACCTGGGACGCAGCCGCGCCTCCTGGGCCCGCGCCCTGGGAAGCCCCGGAGCCGCCGCAGCCGCAGAGGAAGGGAGACCCCGGGCGCCGCAGACCCGAAAGGTGAGAGGGGCCGGGGCGCTGCGACCTCCGCGCCCTAATGACCATGTATGCTTTTTGGTTATAGTGAACCCCCTTCGGAGAGATATCTGCCCTCGACCCCCAGGCCTGGACGAGAGGAGGTGGAATATTACCAGTCAGAGGCGGAAGGACTCCTGGAATGCCACAAATGCAAATACTTGTGCACTGGGAGAGGTGAGCCGTTTTGCAGGCTGTTTGATCATTTACACTCAAAAATGGTAACACCCTTTTTTTGCAGCCTGCTGCCAAATGCTGGAGGTTCTCCTGAACTTGCTGATCCTGGCCTGCAGCTCTGTGTCTTACAGTTCCACAGGGGGCTACACGGGCATCACCAGCTTGGGGGGCATTTACTACTATCAGTTCGGAGGGGCTTACAGTGGCTTTGATGGTGCTGACGGGGAGAAGGCCCAGCAACTGGATGTCCAGTTCTACCAGCTAAAGCTGCCCATGGTCACTGTGGCAATGGCCTGTAGTGGAGCCCTCACAGCCCTCTGCTGCCTCTTCGTTGCCATGGGTGTCCTGCGGGTCCCGTGGCATTGTCCACTGTTGCTGGTGACCGAAGGCTTGTTGGACATGCTCATCGCGGGGGGGTACATCCCGGCCTTGTACTTCTACTTCCACTACCTCTCTGCTGCCTATGGCTCTCCTGTGTGTAAAGAGAGGCAGGCGCTGTACCAAAGCAAAGGCTACAGCGGTTTCGGCTGCAGTTTCCACGGAGCAGATATAGGAGCTGGAATCTTTGCTGCCCTGGGCATTGTGGTCTTTGCCCTGGGGGCTGTCCTGGCCATAAAGGGCTACCGAAAAGTTAGGAAGCTAAAAGAGAAGCCAGCAGAAATGTTTGAATTTTAAGGGTTTCTAAAACGCTCTGACAGATGCAAGTGGTGGTGGAAGGTAGTCTGAGCCACTGCCTTTCCCAAGAATCCCTTGTTGTGGAAGTTTCCAGTGCTGGAAAAGCAGCGAGCCAGCGTTGGTGTGGTGGGCGGAGCTCCCAGTCGCATGGAGCGGTGTTCATGGATGCAACAGACCCTGGCTTCTGGAGTCCTCTGTGAGTGAGGGACCAATCAAAATTATTTTTCAAAAAGCAAAAAAATGGCCGGCCTCGGCGGCTCACACCTGTAACCCCAGCACTTTGGGAGGCTGAGGTGGGTGGATCACTTGAGGTCAGGAGCTCGAGACCAGCTTGGCCAACATGGTGAGCCCCCGTCTCTACTAAAATACAAAAAAATTAGCCAGGCGTGGTGGCGGGCGCCTGTAATCCCAGCTACTTGGGAGGCTGAGGCAGGAGAATCGCTTGAATCTGGGAGGCGGAGATTGCAGTGAGCCGAGATCCCGCCACTGCACTCCAGCCCAGGTGACAGAGCGAGACTCCATCTCAAAAAAAAAAAAAAGCAAAAAAACTGGACCCCAAGAGCCACAAGGAAAAAGCATGTACTACAACAGAGTGCACCTCTTCATTCAGTAAAGGGAGGTCACCAAGAGAATTTGATGAACCTTACCTTCAAAGTTCCTGGGCACAGTGGCTCACACCTGTAATCCCAGAGCTTTGGGAGGCTGAGGTAGGAGGATTGCTTGAACCCAGGAGTTCAAGTTTGCAGTGCGCTATGATTGTCCCACTACACTCTAGCCTGAGCAACAGACCAAGACCGTATTGCCAAAATACCAAAAAAAAAAAAAGTTCATGGAGAGCCACATAGACATGAGACCACACTTCAGCCTGAATTTTTCTAAAACACAGTTGTCTCAAGCAGATTACTCCACACGTTTTTCCACACTGAACTCTCCAGTCCTTCCACTTCCTTAATTCTGCAAATGGAGGGGGTGGGGACTCTTGGGAAACTACTCCTGTAAAATTGAAGTTGGAGGTAGGCGTGGGCTGAGGAAAGAGGAATCAGATTAATTCTCTGGGTTGCAAAGAGGCTATTCTGCAAGCCCCTTACAGTGGCCCTGAAAGCTCAATAAGTGTTTTGTACCTCTTGTAAATGTGCCATTGTGTGAAGCATTAAACCCAACATCTAGAATTCAGGATTCATCCAGAATAAAAGGATGTAAAATCTTTCCCAACAGAAGAGTGTTACTTTTGGTCAGACAACTTCATGGGTTCTTACTGCACATTAAATTATGACTTATGGAACATTGCAATATATTCTCGGTCCTTAAGTTATGACTTATGGAACATTACAATATATTCTCGGTCCAAGTGAGTAAGTTCTTTGCTTTATGTGAATCCAATAAAAAATCCAAAGAATTTTAATTTGGAGTTGATGTCCTCTTTACAATACATTTATAATATTCTCTTAAATACAGACAATTTTTCACATTTAAAAGGTGAGTTCCATTTGAGTTTAGAAAAGGAAATATATATATACATGCTTGTATATGATTGGAAAATTTCTTGAAGAATAACATCAGAAAGTATTAAGTTTTGCTTTTGAAGAGAAGGGGACTTTTCATTTATACATGGCTTGACTGCACATGTATTAATTTTAGAAAAATAAAAAGTAAAAAAGTTGACTTGCTCTCCTCAGTTTTTTTCAGGACCACAT